AAAAAAAAAAGAAGTTATTTGTGCTTTGAATAAACTGGATATAAACCATTATGGTGGATACAGCACTTATTTGCTAGGTAAGAGAACTTCGCTTACCTAGGATGACAGTCTCAAGTTGCTAAAAGCCACGGATATCTCAAACTTCTCAATAAGATGCCTTAATCTTACTCTCAAAGATGATTACACAACAAATTGAAAGGGGAAGAGGATGTAAAGCATTTCCTCTCCACAATTATACACCGAGATTCGGACTAAATATTAAACGGACACAGTAAGCTGTTGTTACTATTTGTTATTAGTTGTTATTATCAAGACGCATCCCACAAGGAGAGAAACGAAAGGAGGAAAAAGAACGGAGGTTGTCAGTCGCGAGAGGTTGAAATGTGTCCCTGGCCTGAGACCTACGGGCTTTAAGGACCAGGGTCTTTGGACTCCCTGCCCAACTGGGGACGAAGGAGGTCAGTGGCTTCCCCTAAAGGTCAAGGCTTTGGAGCCACGTTTCCTTCTGGGGCTGGGAGCAGAGCTGGAACGCCCCCGCGAAAATCCGTACCCCGAAGCCAGCAGCACCGCCTGCCCATAAACCCGCGCCGGCTCTGGGAGAGTGGACCACCAGGTTGCCCCTGAGCCGCAGCCTGCAGGAGTAGAAACCCGGTGGTGTCTTGCAGCCCCACAACCTCCCTAAGGGGCAGACGACCAGGACCCTTGGGCTCCGATACGCTCAACGCAGGCCGGCCCGTCGATACTCACATTCACAGCCAACCCCTCTTACTCCATCAGGCCGCCGAGAGCCAGGCGAGGGAGCTCCCTGACGCCTCAGACGCCCCCTTCAGTTTTGGGTCCGGGAGCCTGCTCCGGACCCGCTCCCCGCCGGGCCCCGCCACAGCCGCCGCCAACGCGCAGGCGCACACCGAAGCCGTCACGCTCGCTTTTTTTTCCTTTGCCGTCCGCAGTTCTCAATAATCTAGCTTTATTTGAACACAAGAGAGTGAACAACGGACACACAGGAAGAGGTTTTTCTCAAAAAGAATGGAGGAAGAACAAAGGCAGGCCCGCTTGCGGGAGAGTCAGTACGCAGCGTTGGACGCTATGAACAGCCTCCCTGGTCCCTTTTTCATTCTCCTTGTTTCTCCTTGTTCTTTCCCGGCCTCCCTGTAGCTCCTACTCTCTTCCTTGGTGTCCCGCCATTTCCTTTAGTCAGTGGCAACTGTTCGGGCTACATTTTGAAAACACTCCTTCCTTGTAAAACTTTCTGAAGTTGAATGGAAGGTGCAAGAGCTTTAGAACAGCCAGACCTGAGTTTCAGATCTTGGACTAGCTACGAATAATTTGTGACTTTGGGTAAATTACAATTCTTCTTGGAACCTCAGGTTTGGTACGCTGCTCATTCTATTCTCCTTCAAAGGCATGCAATGGAGGAACTATTTTACCCTATAAACTCTGGGCCATCATTCAGGGAAAAGCCTGTAGAAGACCACAGTCAGATATTGGTGAGTGCCAAGGTAACGCTAGATTATGGTTTAATATCCACATTTCCATTTCTGTGCCTAATAGAGTTTTGATTCATCATGGATAATCTGTCATCAGAAGAAATTCAACAGAGAGCTCACCAGATTACTGATGAGGTAAATGTTTTACCTAAAATAAGTAAATAATTTTGGAATGCTAAAATTCTGTGTTCTTTCCTAGTCTCTGGAAAGTACGAGGAGAATCCTGGGTTTAGCCATTGAGGTAAGAAAATGTTAGTCATCAACTTAAGTATATTGTACTATCAGCTTTTCCCCCCTTGTCTTAGTCTCAGGATGCAGGAATCAAGACCATCACTATGCTGGATGAACAAAAGGGTAAGTTAAATTATTAGCAGAAATTCTTAATTCACAAAGTGTTAACTTCACAACTTATTCTTAGAACAACTAAACCGCATAGAAGAAGGCTTGGACCAAATAAATAAGGACATGAGAGAGACAGAGAAGACTTTAACAGAACTCAACAAATGCTGTGGCCTTTGTGTCTGCCCATGTAATAGGTGAGTTGATAAATTAAGATGGTTTCAAAATATAAATAGTTTTCTTATTTTTCTTTTTATCTAGATTCTCAGATGTTGGTTGTTTCTATGAAACCAGGCAGGAAATTGAATGCATTATGTTTTTAAAACGGTATCTCCCTACACTCCTGACTCTTATATAGAACAAAGAACTTTGAGTCTGGCAAGGCTTATAAGACAACATGGGGAGATGGTGGAGAAAACTCACCTTGCAATGTAGTATCTAAACAGCCAGGCCCGGTGACAAATGGTCAGCTTCAGCAACCAACAACGGGAGCAGCCAGTGGTGGATACATTAAACGGTATGCCAACTCCTCCTGATATTCCTGTACCTAACCTATGGAATTAACTGTCTTCTTGTGATAGCATAACTAATGATGCCAGAGAAGATGAAATGGAAGAGAACCTGACTCAAGTGGGCAGTATCCTGGGAAATCTAAAAGACATGGCCCTGAACATAGGCAATGAGATTGATGCTCAAAATCCACAAATAAAACGAATCACAGACAAGGTAAAAGCTTTTTATTGCCACAAGAAAATGAGCTTGTAAAGCTGATATCTTTCTTGTTTTTCAGGCTGACACCAACAGAGATCGTATTGATATTGCCAATGCCAGAGCAAAGAAACTCATTGACAGCTAAAGCTACTGCTGTTCTTCTTTATCATTTATTCACTTCCGTAGCTCCTCCTTGAAAGTTATTACCTTTTCAGAGTTTAAGTTTTCGGTTCCACGCTCTTCTAATTGGGAGATAATATGGAAGAAGGGCCAGAGCAGTTACAGCCCTCCTTCTTTTTTGTTTTCTGTTGAGGGCCGACTGCTGCTCTGCCTTCCTTCTAGTATTTTCTTTCTCAATTCATACGCTTAGATTGGTTTTCATATGTCATGTTTAGTGTTTTCATCCTCCTCATATACTTCAGCAGGTTCTTTTGCTTTCAAGATTTGGAAGCATTGCCAAAGACAGCCATGAAGAAGGAAGCTGTAGAGGTGTTTTTTGTTGTTGTTTATTTTTGCTTTTGTGGTTGAGGGAAGGACAAGAGATAAGAGGTTGTTACCTCAGTAAAAACCTTCAGGCCACAAAGCAAAAAGTTGCATAGCCACAACGAAGATCTAGTTGGATATAGTTTTTGATTTAAGTTGCAGTTATAGCCAATTTAGGCTAATGCTTGGTTTTGGAGCTTTTATACACAACGTTTTTGTTAGGCATCACAGTTTTGCAACCTCTGCTCCAAAGAGAAAAATAGAATGAGTTTTCTTTCTTTTTTTTTTTTTTGGAGTCAGAGTCTCGCTCTCTTGTCCAGGCTGGAGTGCAATAGCGCGATCTGGGCTCACTGCAACCTCCGCCTCCCTGGTTCAAGCAATTCTCCTGCCTTGCCTCCTGAGTAGCTGGGATTACAGGCGTGTGTCACCACGCTCGGCTAATTTTTGTATTTTTAGTAGAGACAGGGTTTCACCATGTCAAGCTGGTCTTGGACTCCTGACGTCGTGATCCACCCGCCTTGGCCTCCCAAAGTACTGGGATTACAGGCGTGAGCCACTGTGCCTGGCTGAGTTTTCTTAAAGTGAGCTTAATTTCTGAACTCTTAGTGATTCATATATGTACATAAATCTGTGATCCCATTTCTTATTGCACCATTCAGGAACACTTTATATAAATGAGTGGCTTTTTATTTCATATTATTAGTAGTATCATGGTTCCATTACAGGCCTATTAACATCATACATTGTCATTAGTCTTTGAAGAAAAAATATGTAAATATATATGTGTAACATGAGAATTTCTCTCTAAAGCAGGGCTTAAAATTTTTTGGAAAAGTTTGACAAAGCATACCACATGAATTCAGATTTACCTCAATGCTAAGAATTATGTTTAGTTAGGAAAAAGGAAAGTCATTTTGACCTCAGGTAGAAAAATAGATTGCTTTGAGTTTTATGTAGCTTTAGACTTTAAAAAGTTAGAATTTATTCTGTAACTAAAAATTATTTGAAAAAATTATGCCTCTGGTTTAATTATTGGTGATTACACACTCTTTCTCTTACCCTTGTGTATTGAACTATGTCCATAATCAAGTTGATGTGGATCCTGAAAAGTGTTATGAACATCTGATTGGTATTTGTCACATTTATTTTAAAATTAGCATCTGAACACTTCAAAGCTGTCAGTGTGTATTGGTTTCACCAATAACCACTGCTTGATCCTTACAATTAAATTTTTTAACTAACTAATGGTATTGTTCTTTCAAATAGGTAACATG